AATAATAATAAATAAATACCAAAAAATAAAAAATAAAATTAGCCGGACGTGGTGGCAGGTGCCTGTAGTCCCAGCTACTCAGGAGGCTGAGGCAGGAGAATGGTGTCAACCCGGGAGGCGGGGCTGGCAGTGAGCCAAGATCGTGCCACTGAACTCCAGCCTGGGTGACAGAGCAAGACTCCGTCTCAAAAATAAATACATAAAAATAAATAAATACGTAAATAAAATAAAATAGGATATAGTAACAAACATCTTTGCTTGGCTCTGGCATGCATTTGCATGGGCATATTTTGCCTACCTCTGGACTCAGTTGTGCTTCTACTCTCCCACCACCCACCCATGTCTCCAGCCCCTTCCCCCGAGTAGTCCTGCTGACAGGAGTCTGGGGGAGACTCAGCTGTGGGTGTAGAAGAGCCCAGACTTCTATTAATAGTAATCTCTAGGCCGGGCGCAGTGGCTCACGCCTGTAATCCCAGCACTTTGGGAAGCCGAGGTGGGCGGATCACGAGGTCACGAGATCGAGACCAGCCTGACCAACATGGTGAAACCGCGTCTCTACTAAAAATACAAAAATTAGCTGGGCATAGTGGCTCATGCCTGTAATCCCAGCTACTCGGGAGGCTGAGGCAGGAGAATTGCTTGAACCCGGGAAGCGGAGGTCACAGTGAGTGAGAATGCATCCAGCCTGGTGACAGAGCAAGACTCCGTCTCAAAAAAAAAAAAAAAGTAATCTCTGATAGTAAAGGTTTCTTTTTGTTTTGTTTTGTTTTTGAGATGGAGTCTCTCTCTCTGTCACCCAGACTGGAGTGCAATGGCACGATTTCGGCTCACTGCAACCTCTGTCTCTCTGGTTCAAGCAAGTCCCCTCCCTCAGCCTCCCAAGTAGCTGGGACTACAGGCATGTGCCACCATGCGTGGCCAATTTTTGTATTTTTTTAGTAGAGACGAGGTTTCACCATGTTGGCCAGGATGGTCTCGATCTCTTGACCTCGTGATCCACCCGCCTCGGCCTCCCAAAGTGCTGGGATTACAGGCGTGAGCCACCACGCCCGGCCCCTTATGCTCTTTTTGTATTTCAAGGGAATGCTATCGGTTAACTAAGGGACAAAACTTTACCACAGAGAGGCAAGCTCGCTTTTCCCAAGCCACACAGCACAGAGGACTAAGAAGGAGATTTTCAAAGCTCTGACTGTGCAGTCAGGTCTCATTGGGCAGCATTCACAGAGGAAGAGAAGCAGCCAGATGGGACAGGTACTGTAGAGACAGGCAGGGTGGGCAAGAATGTTGCTCTGGAGTCAGAAGCAGCTGAGTTACAAACCTGGGGACCTTCACATAGTGCACTCCTCAAGAGCAAGGCCAATGTCTTAATGATGTCTCTGCGTTTATTTGGACCTTAAACATGGACCTCAGGTGCTGAATAAATGACTCTTGACTTGTAGCGGTTGACTTGCATGACTGTCGTGTGGCCTGAAACCTCAGTTTCCTCATCTGTAATAGGATAAAAATGACTGCTAGCCTGGGAGCCCTCCTGAGTAGTTTGCTATCTGGGACGATTTTCATGCATCCTTCTTGGGAGAGATTTTTCCCTCCACAAATCTCAAGCTGCCTTCAGTCCTGTTGCCACATTGCTTAACTGAGAAAGTACAGGGAACAGAGAAGTAGATATCTCAGACCTGATTGGCTCCATTTGGTGACTAGATACAGACAGTGTCCTTCCCACCACCACGGCCAATGACTCTCCTGTCAAGAGGGCGCTCTGTGGAGAAGCAGAAATGCTGTGTCCGTGAGGGCTGTCTGGATGGCATGAGGTTTCAAATACCATATTGCAGTCAGGAGTTTTGGGTACTGAATCATGTATTTACTCATATATATATATGAGTATATTAAAAAAGAAAAAGATAGAGATATATATGTATGTGTGTGTGTGTGTGTGTGTGTGTGTGTGTGTGTGTGTATATATATATATTTGAGACTGAGCCTCACTCTATCGCCCACGCTGGAGTGCAGTGGCACAATCTCGGCTTGCTGCAACTTCTGCCTCCCTGGTTCAAGTGATTCTCATGCCTCAGCCTCCCAAGTAGCTGGGATTATAGGCAGCCACCACCAGGCCCAGCTAATTTTTGTATTTTTGGTAGAGACAGGGTTTCACCATGTTGACCAGGCTGGTCTCAAACTCCTGATCTCAGTGATCCACCTACCTTGGCCTCCCAAAGTGCTGGGATTACAGGTGTGAGCCACCGTGCCCAGCCTATTTACTCATATATTTACAAAACAAAATTAAACATCTGACCCTCTCAAGATTGACAACTACTCAGTACACTGATTTATGGACTTTTAATCACAACGTCTAAAACCAACCCCTGTTACGGGACAACCAGAGATGACTTGACTGCTGGCCGTTCAGGGCAGAGCCACCAGGTGCATGGAGGTTTCTAACAATACCAGCTTCATAAGTTTGTCATGAGGTAGCTTAGTCCATTTTTATTACTATAAAGGAATACCTGAGGCTGGGTAATCTATAAAGAAAAGAGGATTATTTGGCTCTCAGTTCTGCAGACTATATGGGAGGCATGACTCCAGCATCTGCTTCTGTCAAGAACCTCAGGAAGCTTCCACTCATGACAGAAGGCAAAGGAAGGAGACATATGGAGAGAAGAAGGGAGAGAGAGAGGGGAGAAGCTGCCAGGCTCTTTTCAACAACCAGCTCCCGTGAAAACAAAGAGTGAGAACTTACTCCCAGAAGACTGGCTCCAAGCCATTCATGAGCAATCCACTTCCATGATCCAAACGCCTCCCACCAGGCCCCACCTCCAACATTGGGGATCAAATTTCAACATGAGACTTGGTGGGGTCAAGCAATGCCATGCCATAAAGGTTTAAAGTCTGAAGTGCCTGGTACATAAAGACCCTCAATTATGATAGACTCCCTTATCCTCATTTTTCTTCTACTAGAGAAACAAATAGATGGAGAGTCACCTGTGTGCCCTCTGTTCTCAAGATGGCCGCCAGCCCCAGGCACTCTGTTGAGCAGCCTCAGAGCATCCTGTGAGGATGTTCATGACTGATTCAGCAGTTCACAGAGCACAACAAAAGGCTGTGGTATTTCTACCTAAAACTACTTTATGAAAAAGTGTTGTTTTCCAAATATACCCCAAAAGAATACCTCCATCTTCCGTTGTGGCAACAATGACCACTGTGTGGCTGGACTCTTCAACCAGGGAAAAGAGGAGTTGGGTTCTACCTCAGTTTACCCATCCCCCAGTTCATTGCCGACTTTTAAACTGATTTTGAGGGAGAAGAATGAGGCATCTGATTAATTAGGTCATCTTTTAATTGAATTCAAACTGTTAGGTGTGGAAAATTTAACAAGTGGTATCCAGGAGGTTGAGAACATTTTTTAAAATATTGTAGTTCGTATTAAATGTTTCCAAATGTAAGATCATCTTAGCTACATGAAGGAAAGATATAATTTAATATTGGTTGCATAGGGAATTTCATCCACTTGAAGGATTACATGCTTGACCCTGTGCCTTCCCATTTCCTAAGTGAACAAGTCCTTGGTCACAGAGAACCAATGCATGGAGCAGGTACAGTGCCTACCGCCACGCATGTGAGTCCACCAGCAATGCAAAGTCAAGGACAATACAGCTCCAAGTAACTGGAAAGCTCAACCAATTAGTTTTCTACTTAATTGAATCAAAGTCTTACTATTTTGAGGGAATATGTTTTTCATTCCGTTATCCTACATCTTGTCTCTTGCTTTTTACTGCAGGTGTCAGATATTTGAGTTTTATCAAATGGCACTAAAATAGGGGAACTCTCTTCTGAAGGCATATGCTGAGCACCCCTAGAGAACCTGCTGGTCTGGGATAACCTATCCCTCTGAGTCGGGGATGTCTTAAGTGTTTTTTTTTTTTTTGACCATAGCATTGAGTGATTTGGGAGCAGAAGGTATTCCTTAGACAGGAAATAGGAGCTCAATAGATGGCCCAAAAGAAGTGTCTGGATTACAAACGCAAAGAGACAAGAAAGTGCAGTCAAGCCAACAAAGAAAACGGCAGCTAACAAGACTGGTTGTGTCTCTTTAATGATACCTGGTCCCACTATTCGCCTGGAACAATACTAAGCTCACTGTCACTGTCACCCCCAGCCCCAACTTGTTTCTACTCCTGCATTTTCATTCAGAGAGTGTCTCCACCACCCACTAAATATTCAAGCTGCAGTGCCAGATCAGTCTCAGCTTTATTCAGTCAACCATCGAAACATCATTGCCAATATCCTCATTGTCACTGCCTCAGTTCAACCTCTCAATGTGTTCTTCCCACCTATTGTCAAGGCCTTCTAGCCTCCCAGCATCCAGCTTATCTCTCTGAAATGTATCCTTCAATGCAAGCAAATCTGAACATGCCTCTCTAGCTTAATTTGAGATCAGGTCCAAGCTCTAAAGTGACGCATAAGGCCTTTGCGAGTGATCTCCCACTTACGTTTTCAGGTATCTGCAAAGGCCTTTATCTTTACCCTCATCCAGCTTTACAGTTTTGGCCCTAGCATTACCAAGCTTGGATTTTCCTGCACATGCAGTGCTGTCTCTTGCTTTCATCTGTTTGCTGGTGCCATTCTCTCTACTTCAGATGTCCTTCTGCTTTCCTTTCTTTCTCTAGTCAGCTCTTACTTTGCTTTTTTTTTTTTTTTCTGAGATGGAGTTTTGCTCTTGTCACCCAGGGTGGAGTGCAATGGCACGACCTCGGCTCACTGCATCCTCCGCCTCCCAGGTTCAAGTGATTCTCCTGCCTCAGCCTCCCAAGTAGCTGGGATTACAGGCACCCACCACCACGCCACCACGCCCGGCTAATTTTTGTATTTTTAGTAGACACGGGGTTTCACCATGTTGGTCAGGCTGGTCTCGAACTCCTCTCCTCAGGTGATCCACCCGCCTTGGCCTCCCAAAGTGCTGGGATTACAGGCGTGAGCCACCGTGTCCAGCCTCTTACTTAGCTTTTAAGGTCCAGATCAAGCATCATTTCTTTTAGGAAAGAGTCCTAAACTTTCTCAGCCCACAACCCCTTAGTGTCCAATAATTTTTACATAGAGCCTGTGGGCCAACAAAAATACCAACAGTTCTGTTTATTTAGTAGTTAGATCTAAACACCTTAATAAGTATTTATGTCCTGGCAACTTAAGAGCTGTGTTAAAACACACACACACACACACACACACACACACACACACACACACTAAAATAATAATCACCTTTTTATTCTTAAATAACCACAGCTACTTACTAATGGGATGTGTGTGTCTGTGGGGCACTGCACAACTGCCCCAGCCTTAGGATCAGTTGGGGCACTGCCACTCTCATTGCCTGTTCCACATTGATTTTCGCTGGATACTTGGTTTTTATTACAACAGTTGCTAAAACTGCAGCTTCACCAAGATAGGACCTCAAGAATGCAGCCCAGTCTGATATTGTGAACTCTAACTACCTCAAGCTAGAAGCTTATGTGGTGTTCAACAGATGATGAGTATTGCTGTGTTTCTCTTATAACATTTAAAATATCCAGTGGCACCTCTTTGAGTCTGCTGTGGCGTTCTGACCTAGAGTAGCTTGGTGTACAATTTGAGAGCCTCAGGCTTGGGAACTCCCCACTACGGAGGTGGGCCCACCGTGAGCTCTCTTGACACCCTGCACGTCTCCGTCATGGCCCTTGGCATATTGCATTGTAAGAAGCTGCTTTTGTATCTGACTCTCTGAGGCTGTGAGCTCTCTAAGGGTAGGGACCATACCTTCCTCCTCTTTGTACATCCCGTGATAATTCAGGGGTTTTGTTTTTGGTTTTCATTTGGTTTCCTGATAAGCGTTCCTTAGGAGAAGAAGAAAAAAGAGAGTAGAAGGAAAAGAAAGAAGGGAGAGGAGGGAGGGAAAGAAGGAAGGAAGAAAGAGAGAGAGGGAAGGAGGAAGAGGAGGGAGGGAAAGCAGAAAGAAGGAAAGCTGCTTTGTCTCAGGCAGACTAACAGGAAAGCGACTTTTCCTTGCAAACCTCCTTCAAGGTCATGAGAGATATCTCTGTGACCCTGGGGCCAGACCAACCTTGAATTCAAAAATCCTCCAAGCTGAGGGCAGAAAGTAGGAAGAATCCCGCCGGAGCACTGCAAGGCCATTGGCGGGCACTGCTGTTCCCTCCCCTGTGGGAAGGACCACTGCTCACCTGGGTTTTTTTAATTAGCCATTGTGTTTCTTTTCTTTGTGCTGTTCTTCTCCATCCTTAGTAGGCAGGAGAGTTTTTACACTATTTCTTTTTCATATTCTGCTATAAATGAGCCCTACACATAATCAGGAAGGTTAGGGCTAGGATCAGAAGTCAAATTTAGGTTCACACATGACAAAACTTCAACAATTCACATTTCACCAGTTCTAAACAAGAAGGTTCCATTTAAATCACTGATTGCTGTAATTTGTTGCTATCATCCAATGGGTGCATTTTAGTTTAAAGGGATATGCCTCCTTTATCTTCTCGAGGTCTCAGACAGTGTCTGAGTAAACTCTCTGCCAAGTCCTGAGTCACCCGGAGGATAGCAGATGCGCAGACTCAGTCTGGGGTTTAGGGTCCACTCCGCATACTCCCACTTGCCCTTGGCATTGGCCCCATGGGTGGACCATGGAGGTGGGTGCTGTATGGCAACAGTCATTCCTCAGCAGAGTGGAGAGGGAGACACATGTTCTGCCGCGCCCATGTTCAGTCTGTTCTGTGGGCAGAGTTGTAGGAACACACTTAGCCCAAATCGATGCCAGCCTGGCAGTGGGTGAAGGGCCAGCAAGGTTTGTCTATGGCTCATGACCTTAGGGAAAATGAGATTTTACTCCTCGTGCAGCCTCCTGCCTGGAGAATTGCACACCCCTGTTTCAGATAGGTAACAGCTTTCTTGAAGCTTTCAAGAATAAAAATAAAAACTTTAAAGTACATGGCTGTCAGAAAGTCCCTCCTGGTAGCTAACTTGAGCCCTTTGTGCTTATTTTATCTTGGCCAAGCCTCCCCGGAGCATGTGTACCAGATACGATAACCTTCCACCAAACCAGGGACCTCTCAGATCTCGGCTTTTCAGAACAAAGAATTTGGATTTCCTTAGCCTTTCATCATCATCTCATCACCCAAACCTTTCATTATCTTTTTCAATTTTTTCTTTGAACTCTTTCCAAAACTTGTCTTTTGAGTTACAGAGACCATCACTTAATTAGATCTTTCATTTCCAGGGGATACTCCTAGTGCCTAGGAAGAAATAAATTAAATTTCACTCGGATATATTTCATTGGGGGAAGGGTGTAGAAAAAAAGAAATTGAATTCCTTATATAAATAGCACATTGTCTGGTGCCACAAATGCGTTTTCCTTTTCCCAGTTGTTTTTGGAACAATGGGTCCTTTTTTGGTGACTTTAATTCCTCAGAGATTCTAACCTCTAAAAGGTCATGATTTGTGTTGTTTTGTGCATACACGGCTTCTGTACTGAAAAAAAAAAAGCGAGATGTGTGGCCTCTGATTGTCTAGTAAGTCGTGAGGAAACAGACAAGGCTGCAACCCAGCAGCAGTTGAGCACCTTGTCAAAGTGTGGGAATGAGCGTGTGTGGGTCTCTGTGCTTCCAGCCTTTTCTGCACCAGCTGTTCCAAGCGGAGCAGAGGGGTCTGTCTTGCTTCTCCGTAACTTCATCAACCTGTAAGTAGGCTTGCCTTTTACAGTGCTGTTCTATTAACAATAGAAATTTGATTTCTTCTTTCAGACAAAAAGCCTTGGCATCCACGGGAGGAAGAAGTGTTCAGGCAGCATGTGACTGGTTGGTATGAGATAAATAAATTGAGAAAATAGCGACACCTTGTTGGCTTACTTCTGTCTTACAGGTTATTCTCCCATGTCGGTGACCCCTTCCTGGATGACCCCCTGCCCCGGGAGTACGTCCTCTACCTCCGTCCCACCGGCCCCTTAGCACAGAAGCTTTCCGACTTTTGGCAGCAGTCGAAGCAGATCTGCGGGAAGAACAAGGCACACAACATCTTCCCCCACATCACACTCTGCCAGTTCTTTATGGTGAGCGGCAGCGCCCCCACCCCTGGGAAGCCTCTGAGTGAAGACTGCCTGTTTTCCCTGCCAGTGCGAGGACAGCAAGGTGGATGCCCTGGGGGAAGCCCTGCAGACCACGGTCAGTCGCTGGAAATGTAAGTTCTCGGCCCCGCTGCCCCTGGAGCTCTATACGTCGTCCAACTTCATCGGCCTCTTTGTAAAGGAAGACAGTGCGGAGGTCCTCAAGAAGTTTGCTGCTGACTTTGCTGCAGAGGCTGCATCCAAAACCGGTGAGCAAACAGCTGCCAGGCCAGCCCTGGGCTTAATTACTGACCTTTTTCTTCCTTTTTCCAGAAGTGCATGTGGAACCTCATAAGAAGCAGCTACATGTGACCCTGGCTTACCACTTCCAAGCCAGCCACCTACCCACCCTAGAGAAACTGGCCCAGAACATTGACGTCAAGCTAGGGTGTGACTGGGTGGCTACCATATTTTCTCGGGATATCCGATTTGCTAACCATGAGGTAATGTCTCACTGTGGTTCCAGAAGCTACCATGGGGCTCACTCACCCTCTCTTCCTTTTCCAGACATTACAGGTCATCTACCCCTATACCCCACAAAATGACGATGAGCTGGAGCTGGTCCCCGGGGACTTCATCTTCATGTCTCCAATGGAGCAGACCAGCACCAGCGAGGGTTGGATCTATGGCACGTCCTTAACCACCGGCTGCTCTGGACTCCTGCCTGAGAATTACATTACCAAGGCTGATGAATGCAGCACCTGGATATTTCATGGGTAAGCAGACACAAAGACCTTTATGCCATTTGGCAGTTAACACCTTCCTTATCTTCCTCTGCAGTTCTTATTCAATCTTAAATACATCGTCATCCAACTCTCTCACGTTTGGGGATGGAGTATTGGAGAGGCGGCCTTATGAGGACCAGGGGCTCGGGGAGACGACTCCTCTTACTATCATCTGCCAGCCCATGCAGGTAAGGCTGATTGCTAGGGTCACACCCCCAACTGTCTTCACTAATAGCCTTTCTTTCTCTGCAGCCGCTGAGGGTCAACAGCCAGCCCGGCCCCCAGAAGCGATGCCTTTTTGTGTGTCGGCATGGTGAGAGGATGGATGTTGTGTTTGGGAAGTACTGGCTGTCCCAGTGCTTCGATGCCAAAGGTGAGTTGGTGGTGGGCCTGCTCAGCACTGCCTGTATCCTCTGTCTAACCTCTTTGTTTTTCAGGCCGCTACATACGCACCAACCTGAACATGCCTCATAGTTTACCTCAGCGGAGTGGTGGTTTCCGAGATTACGAGAAAGATGCTCCCATCACTGTGTTTGGATGCATGCAAGCAAGACTAGTGGGTAAGTATCCTGGAGTGACTGCACTCCAGGCATCAGACTGATTTTTTTGTGGTTTTCTTTGCAGGTGAAGCCTTATTAGAGAGCAATACCATTATCGATCATGTCTATTGCTCCCCGTCCCTTCGCTGCGTTCAGACTGCACACAATATCTTGAAAGGTAAGACTTGCAGGTTGACAAAAACAAGTAGTTTTCTTCATCTTCACTGTATTTTACCCCTAAGGTTTACAACAAGAAAATCACTTGAAGATCCGTGTAGAGCCCGGCTTATTTGAGTGGACAAAATGGGTTGCTGGGAGCACATTACCTGCATGGATACCTCCATCAGAGTTAGCTGCAGCCAACCTGAGTGTTGATACAACCTACAGGTAAGCCTCGGAAACTGCTGCTTACTGAGGCCTTTCATTTCCTTTGTTCATTTTTCTATTACAGACCTCACATTCCAATCAGCAAATTAGTTGTTTCAGAATCCTATGATACTTATATCAGTAGAAGTTTCCAAGTAACAAAAGAAATAATAAGTGAATGTAAAAGTAAAGGTAAGTGGTATTATTCTGAACTCCATCTGTACCAGTCTTCCCATACCTTGCCATTTTCCCCCAGGAAATAACATCCTGATTGTGGCCCACGCATCTTCCCTTGAAGCGTGTACCTGCCAACTTCAGGGCCTGTCACCTCAGAACTCCAAGGACTTCGTACAAATGGTCCGAAAGGTAATTCATTCTCGTACTTTGGGGTCCGTGATAATATCCCCTTTCTTTACGACTCTTACTTCAGATCCCATATCTGGGATTTTGTTCCTGTGAAGAATTAGGAGAAACTGGAATATGGCAGCTGACAGATCCACCAATCCTTCCTCTTACCCATGGACCAACTGGGGGCTTCAACTGGAGAGAGACCTTGCTTCAAGAATAAACCACACCAGTGAACAAGAAGGAAAGGCCTTTTGGAGTGTGTCTTTCTGTGTGTTTAAAAACAGTGGGAAAATCCACACCACACTCTAAGTGGACAGCTCAGAATAATTTAGCATATTTCCTTTCACACTTAAAGTTCTTAAGATGAGACTGTGTAAATGAGAGAAAGACTTGATTCAGAGGAAAAAAATGTGTTCTCTCTGGACTCTTGCCTAGCTCACAAGGCTTTGGAGAATTGTCTTCCTAAATCGGGGCACCTGCTACAGAAGAGAATGTTTCGTTCCCTCTGGGTATGCACAGCTAAGGGGCCTCATTTCTCCCAGAGGGAGCTGCTGGCCCGCTCTAAGGGGTGCAAGAGGAAGGAGTGTGCCCAGACCAGCTGGGGGAGCATTGAAAGGACAGCTTGGGGATGGAATTTTTTTTTTTTTATCTCCATTTTCCAGTTAGGTAGAGCCAAGCTGAGGAATCCTTTTAAGATTATTAGAAAACATGCCCTGAAGAGAGTTGTTCTTAGGTTACACATGAAATCCTACCGTCACTAGCCCCCATACACCAGTGTTGCTGGCTGAAGATACCCGCTTAAGGATGCTAACATTTACCCTGGTACTGCCACATTTTCTCTAGAGCAGCTGGCCCTTCTTGCTACAGCCCTATCCCCCCTCCTTGCTTCTGTGAAATGGGGAGACAAAGCACTTTTGCTCTCCAAAGCACTTTTGGATACTCAGGAGGAAAGATAAGATACATGTTTGAAGTATTCAATCATAGGAGCAAAGAACTTGCAAAATATGAAGTGACTTGGAATTAACCATGTTGTAGCCTAACGTGCTACTGCATTTCTAAATCATCAATATTTGCTTGTCTTTGCCCCTAGACTCTAGACTATGTTAACTAGTTAAGGATGTTACATTTTGAAAGGATGTATGTTAGATATATTATTTGCAGCAAGAAGTTCATTCTGTGCAATATGGACATGTTTGCAAACCATACCAAGGGTCAGGTTGTTGTACACTTACAGTACGTGTCAACCATAATGGAACATCCACAAATGCATCAATTATACCAGGGATGTATAGTAAGTCAGGGAACTAATATAAATGATGACAGTCATGGCTGCACTGCTACTTGTGCTGTCGTTTTGTTTGTTTTTCTATGATAATTTAAAATACATAGGTAGGGCTACTGAGGAAATTTGGAGAGCCACATTCTGTGGTTTCTCATTATACTTACTTCCTGCATTTAGAGGGAGTTTATTTAAAAGAAATAAATGACAATCAAACCAAATCATCAGTTATCAATGTCTGTTTAATTGTGTGACTATCTGACTGTTGATGGCCACAGATGATGGTCTCCTATGGTATAGTTCACTCTGTAGAAGATGTATGCAAAGTGAAATGCCAGCCCTTTAAAGAGACATTAGTTAGTGTAAAATGGATCTTTACATGTTGCAGTAACATTGACTATGTTTCAAAACTCAGATGCATAAAACGTAAGGTATATAAAAATACATCTATGCTTGCGTTTGAAACTACAACTTGATAACCCCTAGAAAGAAGAGGACATGAAAGGATGCTGGCTATATATGTTAATGAGCAAAAGGATTATAGTTGTTTTGTTTTGTTTTTAGAGACAGGGTCTCACTATAATGCTTAGACTGGTCTTGAACTCCTGGGCTCAAGCGATCCTCCTGCCCCTGTCTCCCAAAGTGCTAGGATTACAGGTGTGAGCCACCACACCTGGCCCATAGTTGTATTTTTTTTAGGTCACTTAGAAAAATATGTCATGTATTTTACATTTTGAGAAACAAATCAATCATGGTTTCTTCTAGCGTTGCGCAAACACTGACCCAGCTTCTGGGTATGGAAATAACCCTGTGATGATGTGTTAATATAAAATGTTGGGAGGGAATATTCCCAATAAAGGTCTTAAGAGAAAAGTCACATTACAAGTAATGTAATGGCTCTACCATTCATTCTTCTGGTATTTGTAATGAAGTGAATCCACTGTTTAATCAGATCCATAATCTTTAACAGATTCACCACAAATTTTCATGGGCGTTGAGTGCTCAGAATAATGCTTGAACACCTCACCTTGAAACTGTAGCAGTGTGTTCTGGGCAGTATCTGTAATGTATGAAATAGAGTCTGGAATAGGTTATCCACTCCATCTTCTAGGTTATCTTAGTTGTATGACGAACTGATAAATCTGTCTGACTGGGCTACAATCCATTGTTCTTAGTCCAATATGGACACTGCCTTAGGCAATGGTCTATATAAGCAAAAGGAGATAGAGATCTGAAATAATTTTCCGAATAATTCAGGTGGAAAACAAGAAAGATTGTATTTCTCTGCTTTCATTTCAATTTCATTATTTCAAATTGCTTGTCAAAATGGCCCAAAAGATCTGAATTCACATTAAGTTCCCCTTGCACACTTACCTATTTAAAAAACTAAACTTGCACTGCAACTGAGAAATTATTTGTAAATCATGTGGCATCTATGTATAATAAAAGAAAGAGACAACTATATTACTCAATTTCATATACATCCAAAAAGTATAGGCTAATATATATAACCTGAAGTTGCAGCTGGTTCTTTTTGATCTGAAGCTGATGCTTATTAAAACAAATGATGTATGGGGAGAGGAGAAGGAAGGGCAAGGAAGGAATTGACAGATAAGAAGCAAATGGTTTCTTGTACAGAGGAATTTTGTTTTAATGTAGAAAGTTATTTGAAATAAACTAGGTGAAATGAAATTAACTAAAGGTTTTAATCTGGGATTGAAAGCCTGAAAGCATTTCCTGCTTCTACAAGTGTGCCACATCAATCCGGTAATGCCCCAGTGTTATTCACAGACAGAACTTTGTTTCCTGTGATTTTAAAATACCGCGTCTGTTCCTCCATGGACCAGAGTAATTGGCACATTTTAATGCATAAGCTGGGGGTTTCATTTTCCCAGGCTCTCTTCACCATCACTGCATTGGTAGCTAGGAGCTTATTGCTTCACCCCAGTATGGAGTTCAGATTACAGTGTTTTCCATTACATTTAGATTCATAGAATCTGAATGGCTGATTAAATGGCCATCTGATGGCTGAAAGAGGGGCGTATTTTTCACTCTGTAGTGAAAGGCTTGGAGGAGTTTCTACTTTTTATTTTAATTATACTTTAACCAAAGAATTATTTTAAAGTAACCTTATATTTAAAAGATGATTTTGCAAAAAATAAAAAATAAAAAATATGCCTTCTGGAGTGATGTCTGTTTGGTAAATCATTGTTGATAATTTCCTTGTTAGTGGTATTTGGAATGCATATAGATTGTCTTGTCATTGTGCTTAACATTACCATAAGTGTGTCTTTTCCACTCAACTAGCTGTATTCGTATTAAAATGAAGTCTCTTATTTCAATTACCTAGTGTTGTTGGGAACTAATTGAACAGCTACAGTAAAAGAAGTTCCTATCTCATTGCCTTTGTGGAAAGGCTTCCCTATGTGGTAAAAGAAAGGCATTCCTCCGTAACCTAGGCACTCTGCAAGTCCAGTGTTTAATTTCAAAGCAGTGATGAATTGCTCTTTTGAAATTACTCTAAGTAATCCATGTGTTAGAATACAGATGAACCTCCGTTTGATTTCACAGCCTTCAGCACAGGCAACTGTTACTGAGTCTGCACGAACTTAGATAATGAGGTGCAGGGTTATTTGCATTTAAATTGCAATCCAGCACACGTGTGAGAAAGAAGAGGCACTAGTCTAAAAGGCTGCATTGCGGGGAGAGATGAGACAGGCAGAGGAGGGTGGGGTAAAGAGCGATTTAACATCTATTTAGGTTAATGTTCACTTTACAAAGGTGATGGGGGATATTTTGTTAGGTGATAGCAGAAGCTTTTCATTTTTAAACATAGAATTAAAATTGGATTTGCTTCTCTTTAATACTTCAACATATTGAATTTCCCTAGGAAAGTGACTAGCTATAATGAAAATTCAAGCGAAAAGGGAAAAAGATTGTAAATGCAGATGAAATAACTTCATTTTTAAGTACAAATAATAGTAGGATTGGTGTATGTAGGTTTAAAATTATAGTGATGACTAGTCGAACTTAATATACAATCAGTTCTTGCAAATACTTTACACTTAGCTGCCATTACACAACAAATTGGAATTTTCCAGCTGTTCAACTATCATGGACTCTGTACAGGATAGATGTGTATAATGGAAAATATGTACTGCTTCTTTCTTTGATTGCCACTCAAGATGGAAACACCATGCCAAGGCATTTTGGTTATACACAGATCATTCTAAACCTGTTATTTTGGAGAGGTGTATTGGTTTCTTTCTCATTTATAAGGCTATTGTATTTTTTTTTGTATGTGATTCAGGTGTATTTATTTGAAGACTATTTGTAGTTATAGGAAAACCACACCTACCTGTATTGCCAAATTCTTTGTAAACTCTCCGTGGCACTTGTGCTTTCCTGGCTGAGAGCTCTCCCCTGTTGATACAGCTATGGCACCATTGTAATTACAGATGCACCTTTCAGGAGCATCTCCATTAAATGGTTCATAGATGATTTAATAAAAAGAAACTTCTCAGTTGATCCAGAGCAATGTCATTTTAAATTCTGAGTGG